TTTAACAATCCCATCAGGTGATTCTGATATGCATTGCAGCGTGAAACCCAGTGTGTAAAAAGAAGCCACATACTCGAGACGAGCAGGTGTGATTGTTGAGGGACCCTGCAGGTTTCCTCACATGTCCGCCTGCCATTGGGTGTCTCTGCAGACTGCAGCAGCAGCTGCTATTAGCAAGAGCAGGCAGGTTGCACAATGTGGCTGGTGTCACAGCAGATCTGTGTCCCTCCTCACAATTTAACTGGCAGGGGACATTGCCAAGGGATCCGTGTTCAGAGGGACTTCGTGAGAGCAGGTGTCTCACCTGGCACCTGTCCAGGCTGCTCTTCCTCCCTTACTGACAGATCTGCAAATCACTTACTTCTCTTAATCAGCAGCCTCTACTGCAGAAACAGGGTGATGCTGCCTCATTTGCCCTGGTTCTTCACCCTGCATCAGATGAACCTCCTGAGGGCCCTTTTTGCTTCTAGGAACGATGATTCCATACCTTACCAGGTCCCCTTGCCTGATGAACCAGAGGTTGGAGAATGAAGAGAGACAGGGGCCTCTGACTTCCCCTGTTGCTGGAGGGATGGCAATAAGGACACAGGAAGATAAATAGACAGACCTGGAGTCCTGAGAATGAGGCAGTGCGTCTCTACCTCTGAGGTGGGAGAACAGGCCCAGAGGCGCACTGCACCCTTGCCAGCAGAGGCAGGAGCAAAGCTTCAGTGAGAGGGCCTTTCAAGGAAACTGGCTCATGGGGAGTGAATCCTGTCACTGTGGGTGGGGCCGGGGGTGTGGCCCTGGCCCAGAAGTCAGGCAGCATGCTGGTGGGTACTGTTTCTAGCTGGAGGCACCAGCAGGAGACAGTGAACTGGTCTGCGACAAGCAGGGCAGATGCAGCAGTTTCTTCTGCAGGGTCCCAGTTGTGGTGGTGGCTGCCCTTTCAAGAAGCTGGGTCCCACGGGCCAGCAGGGGCTCTCAGGCAGAGCCTGAATGTGCTTTCGTCTTCTCTTCCAGATCTAACCATGAGCTACCCTGGCTATCCCCCGCCCCCAGGTGGCTACCCACCAGCTGCACCAGGTAAGAGGGTCTGGGGTGGGGAGGAGAGTGAATGCTGCCTCTGTACAGTGGCTGGGAGTGGAGAGGGGAGAACAGTAGTTTCCTCACTCCCCTCCTCCCCTCACAGCACGGCCCAGCAGGGGAGGAGAGGACAACAGGAGTAGTGGGACAGCCAGCCGAGGCAGGGGCTGGAGAAGAGCATGACACTAAGGCCATCGGAGGCCTAGGTTTGAAACTGCCTCCAGAAAGCCCTGGACCAGGCCCAGGGCTGGGTCTCTTGCCTTACTCTCTAGTAACAGTGGGCAAATGCTGTCACTTTGAGACTCAGTTTTCTTCTCCGCAAAATTGCTTCAAGGATTTCTCCCTCATTAGGTGGTCCTGGATACTGATGAGATAGGCAGGCAGAGCGACACGGTGTCCTCCAAAGCATTGCTAGGTGATGGTTGCCCCTTACCACCTCTCCTACCCTCTGCTCAAGGTGTGTGGGTTTGCAGCAACAAGATCCCCCTTGCCAAGAGAGGAAGTGGAGGCAGATGCTAAGGGTCAAAGGTCACTCCCTGTTTTCTGCAGGAGCTGTGGGTAGTCACATGGAGAAGTCGTCTTCTCTGGCCCTGGCCCCTTTTGGTCCTCAAATGAGATTTGGTCCCCACTGTGGGAAAGGAAATATGAGGGCTCATGAGACCAAGGGGAGAAAAGGGTCATTCCAAGGCTGGTCATCCTGAGGGTGCCTGAGCCGCTGCCCCTCTCCCCAGGGGACTCCTAGGCATCATTGATTTCTTTGGAGCTGAGGTCCTGTGGTTTGAACACCCCAGACCTGCAGGCCATTTACCTTCCCTCCCATTCAGCAGGTGAAGAACAGACTCAGACCTAGAGGTGGCTCAGCTGCTGTCCCAGGGCATGTTAGGGGCTGAGCTGGGCCACTGCCCTCTGAATGAGCCCACCCCAGGTTGGCTGGCACTGGCCTGGGTTCTCTCTCTATAGTAGAAATCCTGCCATCCAGATCCTGCCACTGCCACCTTTGCTAGCACAGCTGAGCAGCCTCTGAGCAGCAAGAGAGGAGGAGGCAGGAAATTTAGGGAAGGTTCTTCCTGGAGGGTCTGGAGCCCTGGAGATGAAGAGCCGATCCGAAGCTGCCATGTAGAGGAAAGCATCTAACAGGCCAGAGGCCCCATGATGATGTCGAATGCCCATCGGGCACCCAGCTGAGCCCTGCAGGTGTTAACTCAGTCTTCGTCACAGCAGTCTAGGCATACACTCACCATTAGCCCATTTGTAAGCTGAGGAAACAAGCCTAAGGAGGGTGAAAGCCTTGCCCCAGGGCACATACCGGTCCTGCTGGTTTCAGAGCGGGCTTTTCACCTCTGTTTCTTCCTGTCCTCTTGTGGACTGGTATCTGTGTTTACCATGACCCAGCCCCATGTCCCTCCAGCCTCTTATCCTGCTTCTCCCTGCCTTTTACAGACTTGTAATAGCAAACAGCCAAACCCCCTCCCGCCAGTGCCTTCGCATTACTGAAATCTCAGAGCTCCCTATGGTCACCTCTGTCATGGGCTCAGCATGGTGTCCCACAACAGTCTGTCCTTGTCTGTCCTCCTGCTCCATGATGGTGAACTTGGGAGGGCAGAGCCTGCCTGGGCTCTCCCAGCCTCCTTAATACCCCACAGAGGGTCTTGGGAGTGTTTGGGGAACTCCACCTTCCTCCCTGGGAAGAGGGGAAGGTTTCCCCTCCTCTGCCAGTGGGATAGGGGGAGACTTTCCTCCTGGTGTTTTCATGTGGTCTGTGGTGTCCCGAGGCTCGAGGCTCGAGGCTTTACTGGGCCTCCCTTTCTGACCACCTGGGAGCTCTCATCTCTGCCTTTCCCCGTGTGGTGGGGGACTGGCAGGGGGCTAAAGGGCTTGGTGTTGCTTTCAGGTGGTGGTCCCTGGGGAGGTGCTGCCTACCCTCCTCCGCCCAGCATGCCCCCCATCGGGCTGGATAACGTGGCCACCTATGCGGGGCAGTTCAACCAGGACTATCTCTCGGGAATGGTGAGTCCAGCTCTCCTGCTGAGGCAGCCCTGTTGGCCTCAGGCTCTGCTTTGTGTCCTTGCAGGCGGCCAACATGTCTGGGACATTTGGAGGAGCCAACATGCCCAACCTGTACCCTGGGGCCCCTGGGGCTGGCTACCCACCAGTGCCCCCTGGCGGCTTTGGGCAGCCCCCCTCTGCCCAGCAGCCTGTTCCTCCCTATGGGATGTATCCACCCCCAGGAGGAAACCCACCCTCCAGGATGCCCTCATATCCGCCATACCCAGGGGCCCCTGTGCCGGGCCAGCCCATGCCACCCCCCGGACAGCAGCCCCCAGGGGCCTACCCTGGGCAGCCACCAGTGACCTACCCTGGTCAGCCTCCAGTGCCACTCCCTGGGCAGCAGCAGCCAGTGCCGAGCTACCCAGGATACCCGGGGTCTGGGACTGTCACCCCCGCTGTGCCCCCAACCCAGGTGAGTGTCAGCCCACTGCCTCCCTTGGTCCAGACATCTTACCTGAGACTGTTTGTCCGAGTAGTTTGGAAGCCGAGGCACCATCACTGATGCTCCCGGCTTTGACCCCCTGCGAGATGCCGAGGTCCTGCGGAAGGCCATGAAAGGCTTCGGTAAGAGACCCTGGGTGGCTCAAATCCTACTCACCCGACCCACCCCTGCTGCCTCTTCCTCCAGGGACGGATGAGCAGGCCATCATTGACTGCCTGGGGAGTCGCTCCAACAAGCAGCGGCAGCAGATCCTACTTTCCTTCAAGACGGCTTACGGCAAGGCGAGCTGCGGGGTGGGGGCGCGGGACAGTGATTTGTTGGTTGTTTGTTTGAATATCCAATCAGGATTTGATCAAAGATCTGAAATCTGAACTGTCAGGAAACTTTGAGAAGACAATCTTGGCTCTGATGAAGACCCCAGTCCTCTTTGACATTTATGAGATAAAGGAAGCCATCAAGGTGTGTACGTGTGTGTGTGTGTGTGTGTGTGTCACATGGTTGGTTGTATTCTCTGCCCCTGCAGGGGGTTGGCACTGATGAAGCCTGCCTGATTGAGATCCTCGCTTCCCGCAGCAATGAGCACATCCGAGAATTAAACAGAGCCTACAAAGCAGGTGAGGCCGCTCCCTCTGCCCTCTGCCCTCTGCAGGATGGACCTTCCTTGCTTCTCCCTTTCAGAATTCAAAAAGACCCTGGAAGAGGCCATTCGAAGCGACACATCAGGGCACTTCCAGCGGCTCCTCATCTCTCTCTCTCAGGTACTTTTCCCACGACAGGGCTCGGGGCCCCCGTGGGCATGACCATACACCTGCTTCCTTTCAGGGAAACCGTGATGAAAGCACAAACGTGGACATGTCACTCGCCCAGAGAGATGCCCAGGTGAGTGTGATGGCCAAGCCCCTGGACTTCCTTGTGCCACATGTGCGTCTTCCTCTCTCTCCAGGAGCTGTATGCGGCCGGGGAGAACCGCCTGGGAACAGACGAGTCCAAGTTCAATGCGGTTCTGTGCTCCCGGAGCCGGGCCCACCTGGTAGCAGGTAAGGCAGGCTGGGGTCCCTCAGAGGCCAGTGTTCATAATATAAGCCTCTGTCATCCCCATAGTTTTCAATGAGTACCAGAGAATGACAGGCCGGGACATTGAGAAGAGCATCTGCCGGGAGATGTCCGGGGACCTGGAGGAGGGCATGCTGGCCGTGGGTAAGTGTCTCAGGTTTGCCGCCCACCTGCCAAGATCTGGTTATGCCGAGTTTCTCTCTTCTAGTGAAATGTCTCAAGAATACCCCAGCCTTCTTTGCGGAGAGGCTCAACAAGGCCATGAGGGTATGTAACTTCCATGTGCAGGTTGCGATGGAGGTGCTCATGCTCTTGGGTGGACTCTCTTTAGGGGGCAGGAACAAAGGACCGGACCCTGATTCGCATCATGGTGTCTCGCAGCGAGACCGACCTCCTGGACATCAGATCAGAGTATAAGCGGATGTACGGCAAGTCGCTGTACCACGACATCTCGGTACGGGCCTGCTGCAGGCCAACTGGGCTCCCTTAACGGATGTCTTCCTTGTTTCTGTGGCCAGGGAGATACTTCAGGGGATTACCGGAAGATTCTGCTGAAGATCTGTGGTGGCAATGACTGAACAGTGACTGGTGGCTCACTTCTGCCCACCTGCCGGCAACACCAGTGCCAGGAAAAGGCCAAAAGAATGTCTGTTTCTAACAAATCCACAAATAGCCCCGAGATTCACCGTCCTAGAGCTTAGGCCTGTCTTCCACCCCTCCTGACCCGTATAGTGTGCCACAGGACCTGGGTCGGTCTAGAACTCTCTCAGGATGCCTTTTCTACCCCATCCCTCACAGCCTCTTGCTGCTAAAATAGATGTTTCATTTTTCTGACTCATGCAATCATTCCCCTTTGCCTGTGGCTAAGACTTGGCTTCATTTCGTCATGTAATTGTATATTTTTATTTGGAGGCATATTTTCTTTTCTTACAGTCATTGCCAGACAGAGGCATACAAGTCTGTTTGCTGCATACACATTTCTGGTGAGGGCGACTGGGTGGGTGAAGCACCGTGTCCTCGCTGAGGAGAGAAAGGGAGGCGTGCCTGAGAAGGTAGCCTGTGCATCTGGTGAGTGTGTCACGAGCTTTGTTACTGCCAAACTCACTCCTTTTTAGAAAAAACAAAAAAAAAGGGCCAGAAAGTCATTCCTTCCATCTTCCTTGCAGAAACCACGAGAACAAAGCCAGTTCCCTGTCAGTGACAGGGCTTCTTGTAATTTGTGGTATGTGCCTTAAACCTGAATGTCTGTAGCCAAAACTTGTTTCCACATTAAGAGTCAGCCAGCTCTGGAATGGTCTGGAAATGTCTTCCTGGTACCAACTTGTTTTCTTCTGCTTGATTCTGCCCTGTGGCTCAGAGGTCTGGCCTTATCAGCCAGTGAAAGTTCATGTAACCTTACGTAGAGATTTGTGTGCAGGAAACCCTGAGCATACACTAGTTTGCAGGGACTCGTAAGGACATGGGAAGGGAGGTTCCCGAAATCCAGGCAGGAGGCCCAGACACCTGAAAGGCAAAGGGATCTTGGTTGGTTGCAGGTGCAGTGAAGTCCACTGAAGGTGTGGTGCGAAGAATGCAGTCCTTCACCCAGGTCCCAGGAGGGAAGAAGGGTGTGTGCTAATTCCTGGTGCCCCTCGGCGGGGGCCAGAGAGAAGGATGGGGACAACCCAGAGAGTCACAAGACCAGTGCCTCCCCTCAGGGTGCCTCCAGGCTGAAAGGGGCTCCTGGCTCTGGTCTCTGGGGACCCTGTGCCCGTTGGTTGGTGGTGTGAGGGAAGAGAATCCATAAGAGAGTTTCTGAGAATTATGGTGTCATGTCCAGAAGCTAGAGCTTACCTTGCATCAGGGGTCTCCACCCACTCCTTTTCCAACCTCCTGCGTTGAGGTTTAGAAAAGAGAGAATCGACTAGGCACTATGGCTCACGCCTGTAATCCAAGGACTTTGGGAAGCTGAGGTGAGAGGATCACTTGAGCTCAGGAGTTCAAGACTAGCCTAGCCAACAGCGAGACCCCTGTCTCTACTAAAAAATTTGGCCAGGCGTGGTGGCTCACGGCTGTAATCCCAGCACTTTGGGAGGTGAGGCGGGCAGATCACCTGAGGTCAGGAGTTCGAGACCCAGCCTGGCCAACATGGTGAAACCCCATCTCTACTAAAAATACAAAAATTAGCCAGGCATGGTGGCACATTCCTGTAATCCCAGCTACACAGGATGCTGAGGCAGGAGAATCACTTGAACCCAGGAGGCAGAGGTTGTAGTGAGCTGAGATCACACCATTGCACTTCAACCTGGGTGGACAGAGTGAGACTCTGTCTCAAAAAAAAAAAAAAATTTACCTGGCATTGTAGTGCATTCCCTATAGTCGGCTACTCTGGAGGCTGAGGCAGGAAGATCCTTAGAGCCCAAGAAATTGAGGCCGTAGTAAGCTGTGATTACACCACTGCACTCCAGCCTGGACAACAGAGCGAGACCTTGTCTCAAATGAGAAAAAAACAAAAAGAAATGGGAGAATCCAGAGAGACTAGGCTAGATCAAGCCTGCTGGGTCCTGGCAGGAGCCCCAGGGAGTAGCTCATCTGCAGACATTTGCTTGAGGACTACCCCCTAAACATAAAGGAAGAATGACATCCGAAGGGTGTGGAGCAGCCATGAGCTGAGAACTAGCCTGGTCTACCTGAGATTGATGGCAGGTCCTGGTCAACACGTCAGCTCTGCGTCAGAGTCCATGCCTCAAGCCCAAGCTGAAGCCCCATCCCTGCTGCTCTCCCAAGAACTCCTCTGCTAGGGCAGGCCCCTTGCCCTTGGGTGCCAGGTGGGACCTGCCTGATGGGATGGGGTGCTTGGCATATACAACTTGCCATGAACTCAAGGTGACCCTGGGGGCCTCCTGAATTGTGATGGGGCCTAGAACCAATGTGCTCTGATGTGACCATATTCTGTGACATTACCTTGCCCTGTTTACTCCAAAGTTCCCAGCCTGGTGCCCAGCAGGCAATATTGCACCTACAGACACATTTACTTTGGTTTCCAAAGTGTTTTTAGACATTTGAATTTGTTGCCAACATTTAAACATTGAGAGATTTCATATTTTTAAAAATCTGGAATTCTGGCTTCTCTTGAAAACTCAGAAATTCTGGCACTATGGGGCTTGCATTCCTGCATGGCTGGAGCTGAGTTGCAGCTGCCCCTTTAGGCCTGTACTCCTTATTTGCTATAGGCTCCGTCTTGTATTACACTAAGCCCATGTCACCCATTTGGCTCCTGCAGGCCTTTGGGTTTGAGACCCTGGTCTACACACTTGGAGACCACCTGTTGTAAAGTACATGGATGTGCTTTGGTCAAGGAATAGACCAAGGTGGATATCCAGGCCAGAGTGACTCAGCGAGTTTAGGTCACAGGCGTATACTCCACTTGTTATATAACCTGCTTGTGTAAGTTCATACTTGGCTCAAAGCCACTATTGTTTGGAAAAGGTATAACTGCCCTGCTGACGCTGTACAGATGTTCTTGGGCTCGGATGGGCATGGCTCCACGTGGTGTGCACTAGCACCCAGAGAGAGTGAAGCTATTGACCCCTGTAAGGGAGAGTGACCATCTGGCAGATAGATAGAGGGGAGCCAGGACATGGCTCAGCTTGTGCCCAGAGGGAGAGTTAAGCCGCTGACCCTGTAGCCAGGGAGTGCACCTGCAAGCATGGGGGTGGCAGGAGCCACAGAGCTGGCTGCTGAGAGGAGCTGCAGATCTGGAGAAGACAGCCTAGGTAAAGGTGGACAGTGTGAGAGCTGCTGATGAGATAGCTGCTGAATAAAACTACATTTTACCTGCCTATGGCCCGCCAGGTTTTCTTTCAGCTATCGCCCATCCACCCAGTCCCCTCGAACCTCAGCATGGGCTGGAACCTGACCCTGGGCATGACATTTGGCATAGTTGTGGACCTGACACCTGTGTTTGTCCTAGTCCTGTTTCTCCCTGCCTTCCTGTTCCTCTCGCTGCCCTCATGGTCACTCCCAAGAGATCCAACCCATGTTAAGTATGGGCTGGAGGACTGCATGAATGCCTCATGATCTTCCCAGAGGCAAAGGCACCTACTGCCTTCCAAGGTCAGTGGGAGGTTGGGATCAACACTGTTTATTATGCTTAGGACAAAAAAGATAGGGAGAAAGATGTGCAACCTTACAGGTCATCTTTCTGGGATAGAACACAATGGGTCTTCTCCTGCCTCCTGGATATGTTAGTCAAGGCCAGTCCATGCTACACATCTAGTCTGACTTCTAAAATAGAAGCACCAGATGAATTCAGCCCTGAGAGAATTTTCAGCAGCTGTGGGGGCGCTGGAGGAAACACTATTAAATAGTTTTGCACCTGAGACAGATAGCCTCACTCGCCTCACCCTAGTCCTGGTGGCATTTGTCTCAGGTGCAAAATTTAAGAAAGAAACCTTGGAGTGCTCACCCTGTGGCTGGGTAGATGGTCCTAAAGTGGTGGTTTTCAAGCCTGAGTGTGTATCAGGATCATCAGGGGAGCTTGCTAAAGAGCAGTTCCTGCGGTCAGACCCTCATGCATTTTGAGCAGGTGTGGGGACTGGGAAACTGCATCTGTAACCTGCTGTAATCTAACGCTTATCTAAATACTACTGTGCTCACACAGAGAACACCGCAAAAGTAGAGGTGTTCCTCCAGAGGGCAGGTGAGCAGATGGCACAGTCTGCTTGGAATTCAGTCAGGTGATGAGAGATGAGATGAGGCACTCCTAGCTTTGGGAAGAGGGAGCTGAAAGATGAACCTTTGCAGGTGCCCACGGTCAAAGTGGTGGTTTAATGCCATGCCATGCCCATTTTCTGTTGGCCTTGGCAGGGAGTTACAGCCCTACCTTAGGACCTGGCTCCTTATTTCTGCTGTAGGCTCTTTCCTGCCCTGGCCGAGATGGAGTGGAATGAGACCTAGAAACATCAAGCTAAATACATGTCCTCAGAAAGATAAAGGTTTACATTTTCACCCCCATCAAATCTGAAAGCTCTCTGCCTGTGTTTTTCTAAGGGATAGGGACATCATTACTCAGTCCACAACCTGGACTCATGTAGGGTCCCCTGTCAGTAAAGGAGTCAGTCAAGCCCACCAGGTATACCAAGGACTCTTACCCTCAGCCCCTACTCCTTGGAAAGCTGCCCCTTGGCCTAATATTGGTGTTTAGCTTGAGCCTGACTCCTTCTCAACACTAAGAGCTGATGAAGTCCTGAAGCAGAAAGAGCTCTGACCTGAGAGTCAAACATCCTTATTCTGATCTCAGCTCAGCCCCTGATTTGTTGTGTGACCCTGGATATGTCACTTCCTGTCTTTTTGACTTTTTAAAATGAAGGGTAGACTAGAGGAGAGCTTCTAAAACTTTAATGTGGTCAACGAAATGGAATAGGAAATTCCACAAGTCTGTCCTTCCACAAAAGCAGCAAATAAGGTGGCAAAAACTCAAATTTATGGGAACTCTGGAAACGAATTGAAAGTTTACAGCAATCAGGTGAATACCTAAGAATAAAAGCTGGATTTAGTAAGAGAGCTTTGTTGTGTTTTAGCTTACCCTGGCCC